AGGTTTTGTAGGACCTGAAGCCTACACAATTTGGATGACACGATTAAGAAAACAATTCGAAAATATCTTGAAAGTTTTGTAAAAACGATATGATTTTGTGAACGCACAGGGGCCCGTGCAAGTGAAGGACCTTTCAATTCAAGCTTGATCAACGTCACTGTCATCTGCCCCTTCTGACCCTACCACCAGGCTAAGGGCTTTCCACGCCTCATCTCTCGGTCCCCACACCATCACCCTAAGAAATAGTTACTGTATCTCCTAACGATATATTATATATAGTACCTACTTTGTGTAAACATACGGTACTCATGAAAACAAGCCACGTAGAGCACAAATACGTTAAATATCCTGTCCAGCCCGAATGCCCCTTTCTCTCCACGTCCCTATGCAGCCTCCCACGACGGTAGTCCTGGGGCTCCAGCGCTACAAGAGTGGCACCGAGTCCGGATTGTCTTAAGCAGGTCGAGAGGAGGGAGCATATGGGTAAAAAGCAGTCAAACTGAAGAGTCTGGAGCGGCCCCCAGCACAGTCTCGGGAAAAGCGGACTCCCCCGGGGCCCCAGGCCCCGCACCCCCGCGCCGGGCTGGCGCCTGTGCCTGCTCCGCGGCGCGCATGCTCCGTGTTAGGCCTCTTGGGCTATTCGGGATAATGAGCGCCGGGCCGAGGGGGCGGGCCGAGCCTCGGCTGCTGGGACTCAGGGCTCAGCGGCGACCCCAAGGCACTCTGCGCTGCTGCTAAAGGGGCAGCAACGGCGGCCAGCGCTGTGCGCGCCATAGCGAGGCTCGCTCGCCCGACGCGCACTCCGGGTCGGTCCCCAGAGCTCTGTGGAGGTGACTCGAGTGGGCAGGGCCGGGCGGCGCTGTCGGCTGGGAGGGCGGGGAGGAGGCGATGAGGAGACGAGCAGCCGCCGCCGCCGCCGCCGCTGCTCACCGCCCGCCGCGGCCGTAGCGGGAGTCGGGGCGGGGCTGGGCCAGCTGTACCCCTGACGGGCCGCGAACCCAGACAAAGGAGGAGGAGCCGCCCCAGAAGCGGGCCAGCGCCGCCGGGAAAGGAGGTCGCCGCCCGGGGTCGCCCGGGCTTGCGGGTCGCCGCGCTTCCTCTGCGGGCGCTGCGGGAGGCGAGGGCCGCCTCGGCGGAGGAAGCCGACCCCGGGGTCTCCGCCAGCCCGCCGGCGCCGCCTCCGAGCCGCCTCGGCCGTAGCCTCGGCCCGGGCGGGAGGCGGCGGCCGCCGGCGAGGCGAGGCGGCCCGCGCCCTGCCTGTCAGGCCACCGGCCCGGCCCGCGGGCTGCCCCCGATGCGGAGGCGCTGTCGCCGGGGCCATGCAGCAGGCGCCGCAGCCTTACGAGTTCTTCAGCGAGGAGAACAGTCCGAAATGGCGGGGACTGTTGGTCTCGGCCCTGCGGAAGGTCAGTGCTAGGGGCGGGGCGGCCGGCGGGTGCAGCTAATTTTTTGTTTGTTTGTTTGTTTTAGATGGAGTCTCGCTTTTTTGCCAGGCTGGGGTGTAGTGGTGCAATCTTGGCTCACTGCAACCTCCACCTCTCAGGTTCAAGTGATTCTCCTGCCTCAGCCTCCCGAGTAGCTGGGACTACAGGCGTGTGCCACCACGCCCAGGTAATTTTTTTGTATTTTTAGTAGAGACGGGGCCATTACTTTAACTGATAACTTTTTTTTAAAGGTTCAGGAACAAGTGCATCCCACTCTCTCAGCTAATGAAGAGTCTCTCTATTATATTGAAGAGCTGATTTTTCAGCTGCTTAATAAATTATGCATGGCCCAGCCAAGGACTGTTCAAGATGTAGAGGTAAAAATTATTTTGTCATTTCAAAAAGTCACAATACTACAATGGTTCTGCTGTGATTGAGCAGGAGCGAGTTCAGAAGACCTTTCCTCACCCAATTGATAAATGGGCCATTGCTGATGCACAATCTGCTATAGAAAAACGAAAACGAAGAAATCCTCTTTTACTGCCTGTGGACAAAATCCATCCTTCGTTGAAGGTAACAAAAGATTAAACATTAGTTGGGGGGTGTTTTGCAATTAAATTATTTATTCTTTTCACAGGAAGTATTAGGGTACAAAGTGGACTACCATGTATCCCTATATATTGTGGCTGTACTAGAGTATATCTCAGCTGATATTTTAAAATTGGCTGGTAATTATGTTTTTAATATCCGGCATTATGAAATATCTCAGCAGGACATTAAAGTGTCAATGTGTGCGGATAAGGTAAGTGTTACAAGGTATTTAAATTTAACTTGCCTAATTGAGGTTTTGTCCCCCTTCCCTTCAGCCTCTGGTAACCACATTCTACTCTGCCTCTATGAGTTTGTTCCAGATTCCACATGTAAGTGAAAACACATATGCATTTTCTTTGTTAAATTTATACATTATTGATTTCTGTTTCTCAGGTTTTGATGGACATGTTTGATCAGGATGACATAGGTTTGGTTTCTCTCTGTGAAGATGAACCTAGTTCTTCTGGTGAATTAAACTACTATGATCTTGTCAGAACTGAAATCGCAGAAGAAAGACAGTATCTACGGGAATTAAATATGATCATAAAAGTGTTTCGAGAAGCCTTTCTTTCTGATAGAAAGCTGTTTAAACCTTCTGTAAGTACCTTTTTGGGTTTGAAATTCTGTGTCACATTTCTTAACCTTCCTTCTCTTTTTTCAGGATATCGAAAAGATTTTTAGTAACATTTCAGATATACATGAATTGACTGTGAAACTTTTAGGTTTGATTGAAGACACAGTTGAAATGACTGATGAAAGCAGTCCTCATCCCTTAGCTGGCAGCTGTTTTGAAGATTTGGCAGAAGTAAGTTTACAAAACTACTTATATTCTCATTAACCTAATGCTTTTTCTCTTTTTAAAAAAATAGGAGCAAGCATTTGATCCTTATGAAACATTATCACAGGACATTCTTTCACCAGAGTTTCATGAACATTTCAATAAATTGATGGCCAGACCTGCAGTTGCTCTACACTTTCAGGTAAACTTAAATTGAAGGTTTTTTTTTTTTTTCATACATACTGTGATATCTTTTTGCTTTGCAGTCCATTGCTGATGGTTTTAAAGAGGCAGTTCGTTATGTCCTTCCACGTCTTATGCTGGTGCCAGTGTATCACTGTTGGCACTACTTTGAGTTACTAAAGGTAAGGTTTTATAACAGAATCTCAAAGTACTTCAGTTTTGATTTTTCTTTCTGTTTTTTCTTAGCAATTGAAAGCATGTAGTGAAGAACAAGAAGACAGAGAATGTTTGAACCAAGCTATTACTGCTCTCATGAATCTCCAAGGTAGCATGGACCGAATTTACAAGCAGTATTCACCTAGACGTCGACCTGGGTAATTCCAAAGTGTTGAAAACGTGAATGCCTGTTGAATAAGCTATATTGTTTGTTTTTTCTAGAGATCCTGTTTGCCCTTTTTATAGTCACCAATTAAGAAGCAAACACCTGGCTATCAAAAAAATGAATGAAATTCAGAAAAATATCGATGGATGGGAAGGCAAAGATATTGGACAGTGTTGTAATGAATTCATTATGGAGGGACCATTGACAAGAATCGGTGCCAAACATGAACGGCATATTTTTCTGTTTGATGGCTTAATGATCAGTTGTAAACCTAATCATGGCCAGACTCGGCTTCCAGGTTACAGTAGTGCAGAATACAGGTTAAAAGAAAAATTTGTCATGAGGAAAATACAAATTTGTGATAAAGAAGATACTTGTGAGCACAAGCATGCATTTGAATTAGTATCCAAAGATGAGAACAGCATAATATTTGCTGCTAAGTCTGCTGAAGAAAAAAACAACTGGATGGCAGCCCTTATTTCTCTTCATTATCGTAGTACTCTAGATCGAATGTTAGATTCAGTATTATTGAAAGAAGAAAATGAGCAACCACTGAGATTACCAAGTCCTGAAGTATATCGTTTTGTAGTAAAAGACTCTGAGGAAAACATTGTTTTTGAAGACAACTTGCAAAGTAGAAGTGGCATCCCCATTATTAAAGGAGGAACTGTAGTGAAATTAATTGAAAGGTTAACATATCATATGTATGCAGGTATGTGAAACTCATTACAACTGCTGACCTAGCATGAAACCTATTTTATGCTCTGCCTTTTCAGATCCCAATTTTGTTCGTACTTTTCTTACCACATATCGTTCATTTTGTAAACCACAGGAATTGCTGAGCTTACTGATTGAACGGTAAGAAAAATATGTATTTCAGTTATATTGACACGGATTTTTCTCCTTTTGCTTTTCTTCTTAGGTTTGAAATTCCAGAGCCAGAACCTACTGACGCAGACAAATTGGCAATAGAGAAAGGCGAGCAGCCAATCAGTGCAGACCTTAAAAGATTTCGCAAGGAATATGTCCAACCAGTACAACTTAGGTTTGGCTTGAATATTTTTTATATATATATATTCACTAAAATGTGTTTCTTTCCATTTTATCAGGATCTTAAATGTATTTCGGCATTGGGTTGAACATCATTTTTATGACTTTGAAAGAGACTTGGAATTGCTTGAAAGACTAGAATCCTTCATTTCAAGTGTAAGAGGTATATTATATAAAGGTTTGATTGAATCTTATAAGACATTTTTCTTTATGTGTTCTTTTTCCAGGGAAAGCTATGAAAAAATGGGTAGAGTCAATTGCTAAGATCATCAGGAGGAAGAAGCAAGCTCAGGCAAACGGAGTAAGCCATAATATTACCTTTGAAAGTCCACCTCCACCAATTGAATGGCATATCAGCAAACCAGGACAGTTTGAAACATTTGATCTCATGACACTTCATCCAATAGAAATTGCACGTCAGCTGACACTTTTGGAGTCTGATCTTTACAGGTAGACAATTAATGTTAATGTCTTGCTTTATTAGGTTAAGTTGCACTGATTTTCAATTCCATAGGAAAGTTCAACCGTCTGAACTTGTAGGGAGTGTGTGGACCAAAGAAGATAAAGAAATAAATTCTCCAAATTTATTAAAAATGATTCGCCATACCACAAATCTCACCCTCTGGTTTGAAAAGTAAGTTTTAATTTACTCTTACTACCTCCTAATTTTCTAAGCCATGAATTTTTGTTGTTGTTAGATGCATTGTGGAAGCAGAAAATTTTGAAGAACGGGTGGCAGTACTAAGTAGAATTATAGAAATTCTGCAAGTTTTTCAAGATTTGAATAATTTCAATGGCGTATTGGAGATAGTCAGTGCAGTAAATTCAGTGTCAGTATACAGACTAGACCATACCTTTGAGGTAAGTTTTAGGCTTAACTTTTTCATTTTTCTAAAATTTATACTCAATTTATGTATACTTTAAGGCACTGCAGGAAAGGAAAAGGAAAATTTTGGACGAAGCTGTGGAATTAAGTCAAGATCACTTTAAAAAATACCTAGTAAAACTTAAGTCAATCAATCCACCTTGTGTGCCTTTTTTTGGTAAGTTACTAAATATGGATATATTTTGAGGGTTTTCTTTAAATTCTTTTTTTTTTTTTACTAGGAATATATTTAACAAATATTCTGAAGACCGAAGAAGGGAATAATGATTTTTTAAAAAAGAAAGGGAAAGATTTAATCAATTTCAGTAAGAGGAGGAAAGTAGCTGAAATTACTGGAGAAATTCAGCAGTATCAGAATCAGCCTTACTGTTTACGGATAGAACCAGATATGAGGGTAAATATTTTCTTTGCATATCTTTAGAAGAGTATATGCACTTGTGTTATTTGTTTAATTCCAGAGATTCTTTGAAAACCTTAACCCCATGGGAAGTGCATCTGAAAAAGAGTTTACAGATTATTTGTTCAACAAGTCACTAGAAATTGAACCTCGAAACTGCAAACAGCCACCTCGATTTGTAAGTCTTTTATAATTTCGGGAACAAGTGTTTTTGTGACATTAATTATGTTTGCTTTTCTCAGCCTAGGAAATCAACTTTTTCCTTAAAATCTCCTGGAATAAGGCCTAACACAGGCCGACATGGCTCTACCTCAGGTACTTTACGAGGTCACCCAACACCATTAGAAAGAGAACCATGTAAAATAAGCTTTAGTCGGATTGCTGAAACTGAGCTGGAATCAACAGTGTCAGCACCAACCTCTCCAAATACACCATCTACTCCACCAGTATCTGCTTCTTCAGACCTTAGTGTATTTTTAGATGTGGATCTCAACAGCTCCTGTGGTAAGTATTTGATGTAAACCGCTTGGTAAAAACCTTTTCAAATTAATTTTTCTTATTCCAATAGGCAGCAATAGCATCTTTGCTCCAGTGCTTTTGCCACATTCAAGTAAGTATAATTTAAGTTGATTCTTAATGAAAATTGTGGTTAAACTAGTCTTTTTCTCCCCCAGAGTCTTTCTTTAGTTCATGTGGTAGTTTACATAAACTAAGTGAAGAGCCCCTGATTCCTCCTCCTCTTCCTCCTCGAAAAAAGTTTGATCATGATGCTTCAAATTCCAAGGTAATCAACAGGACTTTACTCCAACTTATTCAAGAGGTATAATTTAATTACTTTTTTTTTTGAGGGAAATATGAAATCTGATGATGATCCTCCTGCTATTCCACCGAGACAGCCTCCTCCTCCAAAGGTAAAACCCAGAGTTCCTGTTCCTACTGGTGCATTTGATGGGCCTCTGCATAGTCCACCTCCGCCACCACCAAGAGATCCTCTTCCTGATACCCCTCCACCAGTTCCCCTTCGGCCTCCAGAACACTTTATAAACTGTCCATTTAATCTTCAGCCACCTCCACTGGGGCATCTTCACAGAGATTCAGACTGGCTCAGAGACATTAGTACGTGTCCAAATTCGCCAAGCACTCCTCCTAGCACACCCTCTCCAAGGGTACCGCGTCGATGCTATGTGCTCAGTTCTAGTCAGAATAATCTTGCTCATCCTCCAGCTCCCCCTGTTCCACCAAGGCAGAATTCAAGCCCTCATCTGCCAAAACTGCCACCAAAGACTTACAAACGGGAGCTTTCGCACCCCCCATTGTACAGACTGCCTTTGCTAGAAAATGCAGAAACTCCCCAATGACCTTAGCCATATGTAGTCATTGACACTGGAATGGTATTTGTAAAGTTTTTTTTTTAATTTATTCAAAAAAAGACATAGTATTTTAGTACTTTTTACAAATAATGCTCTTACAAAAATGCTACTGATCAAATAAGCTTTTAAGAATTGGAAAAATAAAAATACAAAAGTCCTTCACCATTATCCTCAGGTGATCAGTAGCATTGCCTTGTCTTGGATCCTCAGTGCTGCCAAAAGGCCAGTATAAAGAATTTATATTTGCACTGTAAACTCTGCAAAAATATGGTTTAAAGTGACATGATTGCACTGAAAAGGGATAGTGCTTTTGTGAAATTTTTCAAATTTGAGTAATAGATGCCTTTTTAAGGCAGTGAATTTACACAAATATGGGAGGGGTATATGGTGTTACTGATTTTTAAACCTCTTTGACCATCTTCTAGTTTTTACTTCTAGTTTTTACATCTAGGAGAATTGTGAATAACACCAACTGTTCTTAAACTCTTTAATGCCATGTCTTAAATGCCGGTATTTGCTGCTGAAGACAAAAATGAAAAGTAGGATGAAAATAATAGAATGGCACTGTAAGTGTTTATTATTTTGTCAAAATGTAAACAAAGACTACATAACCCAATGATGGAGGGAAAAAGGGCATGTATCTCATTCAGATGTGCCTTTTGTTTTTGCAGACTATGACGTCTTTAGCTAATGAATTGCCTATTGTTATGGAAAACAGTTAATATGCCATGTATGTACAGTTTTGTTTATATTGTATATTTAAAGATACTGCTAATAACCTATATAAATTTAAGTGACTTGAGGCCTATAATACAATCTGCTACTTTACTAATTCATAAATTCAAAAAAAATTCTATGGCATAGGAACCAACTGCCTTGCCTTCAAGACCTAGTAACTTTCTCTATAAATCTCGTGTTAACTGAAATTTTTTTTAAATATATTTTTTAGATTGGTAATATTTAAACCAGCAAATACTTAAAGCTTTATTAAACATTTTAATCAGATAAGTGAGTAAAGCTTTTATTTGCCATTTGGATGCCTTCGTTCAAAGTGATAGAGTGTTTTGCTGATAGTGCTGTAGCAGCAGTTGTAAAGTAGCCAAAAGCCACGTTGTTTATTTACTGGTTTGTGGCCTTTTACTGTGCTTTGTATCAGAGTTCTTAACAAGATTAATAAATCACCCCAGTCTTAATTTTTAAAAGACTTTTAAAATATGTGTTTTCATTATAAGGA